TAGAGATAAAAAGAATACAGATTAAATATTCCCTGATTACATTATTTTATTGATTTTCTGGTGTAGAGTAGGGTGTCTAGGAAATTCTTTGTAGAATTTCCTGTAGAATATCTGTGTTGCAGTTGTTCTTTCATAGAAAGCCTCCTTTTGATAGTCTTGAAACTTTTCTTAATCCTAATACACTATAATCTGAAACATTTTTAATACAGTATTATCTCACACTGTCATTTTCAGACATATCTATCCAGAATTAGACCCAAATCCTCACAATTAAGTGGTTTACTTAGTTTTAATGCAGTCAATCCTAAAATATATGAAACATTATGTATATCTTAACACATTTTTAATGTAACCTGTATATAATATTTTTACTTCCCTTTGCATGTTTTTAAAAGTATACACAGATGTTGCCTATGTCAGGGCAGTTTTTAACTTCTATGCTAATCAAAAGAAATAATGGCATCTAAAATGGCAACTCTTGTAATGGGCACTGTAATGAATTGGTTCAAAATGTGTTTGTGTAGCATATGCCTGTAGTCCCAGCTACTCGGGAGGCTGAGGTGGGAGGATCCCTTGATCCCAGGAGGTAGCAGCTGCAATGAGCTATAATTGTGCCCCTGCACTCTAGCCTGGGAGACAGAGCGAGACTTTGTCTCCAAAAAAGTGTTTGTGGTTGTTGGTACCCTTACTGAAAATGGGACTAGCATAAATGGTGGTGAAATGTGATGATAATTCAAAATTTACAGAAGATTGTAATATTATTTCTGTTCCCCAAGGTCCTAAGAGATATTTTCATAAAAATGAATGGTAAACTTCAGAGAACATTTAAAATTATTCAAAATAATCTCTTACACTCTTCTAAATGCTTCATTATCTTGGGGAGGGAAATATTATGAGTGTCATCTCTGCAGATTTAGCAGAAATAAAATCCTCTGTGTGATAGTTTCACAAAACGATGCAGTATTAAGTTAGGACTCTAAGCGTCGCTGTTGACCAACCTGGGCAAGAAAATCAACGGAAACTCAAGTTACATCCTCCAACAACAAAGCAAATTAGACGGGAAAGCAGGAAAGCTGTGCAGAAATTCTGACCTGAAACGCTTCGCATCCGGTCTCTGCTTGTTGAAGGACCTTCACCGCTATTTCTGAGAAGAGCAAAAGTGATGCAGATCTGTTCTTCCTCTTCTTAATCCCAGAGAAGTTCCTAATAAGCCAGTAATGGCGCCTCCGCAGAGGCATCCGCAGCGCAGCGAGCAGGTCCTGCTCCTCACGCTCCTGGGGACGCTGTGGGGGGCCGCGGCAGCGCAGATCCGCTACTCTATTCCCGAGGAGCTGGAGAAAGGCTCCTTCGTAGGCAACATCGTCAAGGATCTGGGACTGGAGCCCCAGGAGTTGGCGGAGCACGGAGTCCGCATCGTCTCCAGAGGTAGGATGCAGCTTTTCTCTCTGAATCCGCGAAACGGCAGCTTGGTCACCGCGGGTAGGATAGACCGCGAGGAGCTCTGTGCTCAGAGCCCGCGGTGTCTGGTGAGTTTTAACATCCTTGTCGAGGATAAACTGAATCTTTATCCCGTGGAAGTGGAAATAGTGGACATTAATGACAATACACCCCGATTCTTAAAGGAAGAATTGGAAGTGAAAATTCTCGAAAACGCAGCTCCATCCTCTCGTTTTCCACTAATGGAGGTCTATGACCCTGATGTGGGAATGAACTCCCTTCAGGGATTTAAGCTCAGTGGTAATAGTCACTTCTCAGTGGACGTGCAAAGCGAAGCCCATGGGCCCAAGTACCCGGAGCTGGTGCTGGAGGGCACACTGGACCGGGAAGGAGAAGCCGTTTACCGCCTGGTCCTTACTGCCATGGATGGCGGCGACCCTGTCCGCTCAAGCGTCGCCCAAATTCTGGTAACAGTTCTAGATGTGAATGACAACACTCCAATGTTTACTCAGCCTGTCTACCGTGTAAGTGTTCCTGAAAACCTGCCAGTAGGCACACCAGTGTTGGCAGTGACTGCCACCGACCAGGATGAAGGAGTCCACGGGGAAGTAACTTATTCCTTTGTGAAGATTACAGAAAAGATCTCACAAATTTTCTGTTTGAATGTTTTGACTGGAGAAATTTCAACTTCTGCAAATCTAGACTATGAGGACTCGAGTTTTTATGAGCTGGGTGTTGAAGCCCGGGATGGGCCAGGTCTTCGAGACAGAGCGAAAGTCTTAATAACTATCTTGGATGTCAATGATAATGTACCAGAAGTGGTTGTTACATCTGGAAGCAGAACAATTGCTGAAAGTGCACCTCCAGGAACAGTAATCGCCCTTTTTCAAGTGTTCGATCGAGACTCTGGCCTGAATGGCCTGGTAACCTGTTCCATCCCGAGAAGTCTCCCATTTGAATTGGAAAAATCAGTTGGCAATTATTATCGATTAGTGACAAATGCAGCTCTAGACCGGGAAGAGGTATTCTTGTACAACATCACTGTGACAGCCACGGACAAAGGAACACCACCTCTGTCTACAGAAACAATCATCTCTCTAAATGTGGCAGACACCAACGACAACCCGCCCACCTTCCCCCATTCATCCTACTCAGTCTATGTCCTTGAAAACAACCCCAGGGGTGCCTCCATCTTCTCTGTGAATGCACTGGACCCTGACGTGGACCAGAACGCCCAAGTCTCCTACTCACTGGCAGAAGACACCCTCCAGGGGGCGCCCCTGTCCTCCTACGTGTCCATCAACTCCGACACTGGGATTCTGTACGCCCTGCGCTCCTTCGACTATGAGCAGTTGAGAGACCTACAGCTGTGGGTGACAGCCAGCGACAGCGGGGACCCGCCTCTTAGCAGCAACGTGTCACTGAGCCTGTTTGTGCTGGACCAGAATGACAATGCGCCCGAGATCCTGTACCCCGCCCTCCCCACAGACGGTTCCACTGGCGTGGAGCTGGCGCCCCGCTCCGCAGAGCCCGGCTACCTGGTGACCAAGGTGGTGGCGGTGGACAGAGACTCGGGCCAGAACGCCTGGCTGTCCTACCGCCTGCTCAAGGCCAGCGAGCCAGGACTTTTCTCAGTGGGCCTGCACACGGGCGAGGTGCGCACGGCGCGCGCCCTGCTGGACAGAGACGCGCTCAAGCAGAGCCTAGTGGTGGCCGTCCAGGACCACGGCCAGCCCCCTCTCTCCGCCACTGTCACGCTCACCGTGGCCGTGGCCGACAGGATCCCCGACATCCTGGCCGACCTGGGCAGCCTCGAGCCCTCCGCCAAACCCAACGATTCGGACCTCACTCTGTACCTGGTGGTGGCGGTGGCCGCGGTCTCCTGCGTCTTCCTGGCCTTCGTCATCGTGCTGCTGGCGCTCAGACTGCAGCGCTGGCACAAGTCACGCCTGCTGCAGGCTTCGGGAGGTGGCTTAGCGAGCATGCCCGGCTCGCACTTTGTGGGCGTGGAAGGGGTTCGGGCTTTCCTGCAGACCTATTCCCACGAGGTCTCACTCACTGCAGACTCGCGTAAGAGTCATCTGATTTTCCCCCAGCCCAACTATGCCGACACGCTTATCAACCAGGAGAGCTATGAGAAAAGCGAGCCTCTTCTGATAACTCAGGATTTACTTGAAACGAAAGGAGAACCCAGGCAACTTCAGGTGAGTTTCTTTCCGCCTAAGCGGGAAGAGTAATCTGATCTTCCCGCAACCCAACTAATCAGACAGGCTCATCAGCTAGATCGGCTGTTATAGAAGCGAACCTCTTTTGGTACAGGAAGATTCGTGATTTTGTAAAGTGGAAGACTCCCTTGTTCAGGTGAGGGTATCGTTTTTTTTTTTTTTTTTTTTTGAGACGGAGTCTCGCTCTGTCGCCCAGGCCGGACTGCGGACTGCAGTGGCGCAATCTCGGCTCACTGCAAGCTCCGCTTCCCGGGTTCACGCCATTCTCCTGCCTCAGCCTCCCTAGTAGCTGGGACTACAGGCGCCCGCCACCGCGCCCGGCTAATTTTTTTGTATTTTTAGTAGAGACGGGGTTTCACCTTGTTAGCCAGGATGGTCTCGATCTCCTGACCTCATGATCCACCCGCCTCGGCCTCCCAAAGTGCTGGGATTACAGGCGTGAGCCACCGCGCCCGGCCGAGGGTATCGTTTTTATTGGTTGACAGGAAAATTCAAGATTGTCTTTGATTAGTGCTTAGTTTTCTTAGCCCTTTGCAGAGAGTCACATAATTCTAATGTTTTTCTTTTATATCAAAAGAATGTTCTGAAGTCTTAATTTTGTGGGGGAAAATAATGCATGTCCTAGTTTTTCTTTACCTTTCTCTTCTTGGCAAACTATTTGTGTCTTGGATTGAGTACATCTCGTTTCTTAGGTTTTTTCCTACTATGTGACATTTGTAAGGTTCTTTCTTTTTCTAATGTGGGAAAAAAAATAACCTTAATTTAGGTCAGTGTTAAAGATCAAGATCTTGGTTTTAGCTAGCATGGTGGTTCACGCCTGTAATCCCACCTCTTCAGGAGGCTGAGGCAGGAGGATCCCTTGAGACCAGGAGTTTGAGACCAGCCTGGGTGACTCTGTCTCTACCAAAAAGAAAAAAAAGTAGCCAGATGTGTGGCGTACACCTGTAGTCCCAGCTACTCGAGAAGCTCTGATAGGAGGATTGCTTAAGTCCAGGGGTATGAGGCTGCAGTGAGATATAATTGTGTCACTGCACCCTAGCCTGGGAGACAGAATGAGACTTTTTCTCTCTCTCTCTCAAAAAAAAAAAAAGATTTTGTTTTTTCTCAGTGTTACTTGATAACTATAAACGACAGACGTTCATACAAGAGATCTTTCACCTTTACTACTTAGGAATCAAAAATTATTTTTGAAAAGATAAGAATCATTGGTAACTGCAGCAGGGGACACCAGATCTTTGGTGTTAAAAGACCTGAATAACATTCCTGTAACTATCTGTTATTTACTTGGGCCAGTTACAATCGCCATTATCTTCCAATTAAAATTAAGATTTAAAAGACTTCTCTTATCAGAGATAGGATCCCCCTCTGTTGCCCAGTCTGGAGTAAAAATCCACCTGTAACTGCTGCTTATAGAGTGTGTATCCAGGGCAACTTGAATCTATGTTCCTGGGTTGCAATCCTAAAGCTTGGCTCAAATAAGCTCTACTTATATTATTTTTTAAAACAAGACTTTCCTTATCTATCTGACTCAAATTCTAAGAAAATAATTTTATAACTTTTTTTCAAACTCTAAAGCAGCATAGTGAACACGTATTTGTTGACATCACCATTATTATAATTATTGGGTTGTTAACAATAACTAAGCACCGATGCTGTGTGCCTACTACAGTGTCTTTTGCATACTGTGTGCCTGATAGTATTTAAGAGTGAAAATGGCCGGGTGCGGTGGCTCATGCCTGTAATCCCAACACTTTGGGAGGCCAAGGCAGGCATCTCACGAAGTCAGGAGTTCGAGACCAGCCTGACCAACATGGTGAAACCCCGTCTCTACTAAAAATACAAAAATTAGCCAGGTGGGGTGGCATGGGCCTGTAATCGCAGCTACTCGGGAGGCTGAGGCAGGAGAATCGCTTGAACCCATGAGGCAGAGGTTGCAGTGAGCCAAGATCGTGCCACTGCACTCCAGTCTGGGTGACAGAGCGAGACTCTGTCTCAAAAAATAATAATGATAATTAATAAATAAAGAGTGAACATGAATTTTAAAACATGCTCGGTAGTGTCTGCTTACAGGACATATCTCTAAAAATAGATGACTGACTGGTGAATGGGAGAACAAATGTTAATGAGGTTCAAATAAAAATTTAAATATTTTAGCATTTTAACCCAGACAATAAGGCTTTCATCATATAGGAACTCTTTATTGAAATATTTCAAGAAAAAAGGGATTATCATTTAGAAGACTGATTAGTCTTATTTATTATGACTGAAATGTGCAAACAGAATCATTGTTTCATGAACAGAAAACAGCAGAGTTTTTGACTGTCAATGATGTTCGAATAGAAAATGGATCACTAAGGAGATAGGAGATTCTGTTATCGACAGTCTTCAAAAGTAAGTTGATGGCCCTGGAATGAATGGAGTACAGGGGATTCTCTAATTTGATGACTTGTTGAACTACATTATAGTCAAGATTTTTCTCCAGTCATGAGTTGGAAGATTCTACAATCTGGTGGTATTATAGAATGGATTGGCCACTTGTGCATCTGAATTTGTTATGAATGTGTAAGAAAAAAGCAATTGAGAAGATACCTTGAAAATAAATGAGAACCTCCTTTGTAACCTGACTTTGTCAGTCTTCTTAAAGATAACATTGAGTTGATGTGTTTTTAAATAAGCTGCTAAGAGTAATATGTGTTTTTCTGAACCAATATTGTGGTATTTACATTTAAGGAATTGTTATAGATTTATTTATTTCAAGTTTCCAAAGGTATATACCTAAACAAGAGATCTAATCATACACATCTTCAAAGCTCATTTTCTTGTATCTTTGTGATATAATTTGATAAAATAACAATTTTAAACAACTTGAATCTTGGATATTAGTCTCATGAGTTAGATGGGCTGTTATACATATGATTATTTCATAAACTCTGAAAGTGTGAATGTTATTTTACTATACTACCAATTTGGGATGTTAAACTACATCTTGAGCATTTGTTGTTATAGGGAAAGCTCACTAACTACTTTTCATGGAGATCAGGCTGGTTTATTTTATTCTCTTATTACCTGTGACCATTTCATTTAAACAAATAAAATATTTCTCTGATGGAAAAACTACCAACTTCTACTCTCACAAAAGTCATTCACTC